ATAGCTAATCCTAGATCTCTATAAGCCAATAAATGGATTAACTACAAAGATATGATAAACAATCTTTAATGGCATTTAATCTATTTTTATTAAAATTTGTAGCTACATTATTTAATGTAAGACTTACTAATATTTCTAATCAACTTATACATAAAAAGTTATTTGCTGTAGGTGTCTGCACAATGTGATTGCTAGCAGAATTAAATGCCTCAGGCTGCATCTATCAGACACTGGCCTTTCTGGATGCGTTCCATTTGATCGATAATTTGGGCAGCAAAATCTGATAAATTCTATATTAGAGATAATGACAGAGGGTAACTGTAGCACAGCGGAGGGAACAAGTCTCCAGAGGCAGAAGGGTCAGCTATGCCGAGAACACGTTTGAACTTGAACATTCGGGGACAGAGAAAACAGAGCTGCAAAATGTGAATTCTGTTAACTTGAAATGGTCAAATGGGAATGCCAGGAGTGGGAATGGGAGGGGGGGGTGAGGTGGGGCCGGGTGGGGGTGTCAGAGTAGGAGGCCCGGCGGGCAACTCCAGATTGGGCTTGACTCTTTGGCAGGTAAGAGCTCAGACTGGTGCGGGTCAGTGAGTTATCTGGGAAGACCACGGTGGGGACAGCTACGAGAGTGGCCCGAGGCGCTCGGGTGGGGGCAAGAGTAGGGCCGGAGACCAGTTAGGAGGCTGTGGGAGAAGCGGCAGAGGGCGCCGGGTGCAGGTCCGAACCCAGGGTAGTTTCTGGGGCAGGGCTCCAGGATTTGACTCCGGGCTGGGTACACCCCCACTCCTTAGGGCGCCCGGGCGGTGGTGGGGACTTCGACGCTCGGATGCCCCAGCGACGGCGTCCGGCGGGCGGAGTCGCAGGCGCGGGAGGGGTCCCCGCCGGGCAGCTGCCGAGCACCCCCCTCCTCCCCTCCCCCAACTACGAAGCCTCGCAGAGCGTCCTAACCGTCACCCACGCGGCTCGCGCGGACTGGGCAGCGCCCCGAGCGCCACAGCCGCGAGGAGTGACGGGCGCGGGCAGCTTCCGGCGCCGCAGCCGAGGAGGAGGAGCCGCCCCGCAGCCTCCGCGGGGCCTAGGGGCGAAGAGTGGGGAGCCGCCCCGTCCCAGCCGCCAGGTCGACGTAGGTGGGGCCGCTGCGCCCGCCGGCGCCCCGCGGAGATGTGGCCGGTGTCTTAGGATTAGGTGTTGGTTGCAGGTACAAGCGGGGCGCGGCCCGGGAGACGAGGATGGTGGGGTGGGAGTGGGGTTCTTCTGAGGACCCGGAGCGACTCGTGTTCATTTCTGGAATCTTCCGGTGCCTCGTGTTTGTTCTGCACATGGAAGATGCCCAATAAATTGTTTCTTTACTGGAATGAGCTGCTGTTGTTTTAGGGGATTGCAAGACCCCTGGGGACGGTGGCGCTGAAACCTGGACCTTGAAGAACACAGGGGCCTGCGCAAACTGATTTGATTTGTGGGGAAGAGAATCACCGAGTAACCTGCCCCAACGTGACTGCTGACTCTGTGTCTACCGCGCTGCCGCGAACAGGGGGAGGAGATGGGGAAGACTTGGTGGTAGAGAGGACAGCCTCGCATCCAAGACGGAATGGTGTTAAATGCCGGCGCAAGGGCCCTTTCAGCTTGAGCCCTGTCTTTAAACCACATGTGGGGGTCAGAGCTTTCCCTCATTATCAGCATCAATCAGCAACACAATGAGTTCTGGAAAGTCTCCATCCTTTTCCACAGCACTCTGCTCCAGGCCCCACTCAGGCTGCTCCAGGTTTTGTTTGTGCCTCATGCTGAACTCCAACGTCAGGGGAAAGTAGAAGTGAGGTCGGCTGTTGCCCAGGTTTTTTGACTGGCAACCAGTTCTTGCTGCTTCTCTCAGCAGGAGATTAAGGCGTTGTGGCCGGGTATGGCGGGGGCGTGTGGGGAAAGGACCAGGGCTTCCACATATCCCAGAGACATGCTAGGTAGGACTGTTTCTCTGTGCGGAAGCTCATCAGGTAAGGGTGCAGGAGTGCTGAGAGAGATGTGGATGAACAGATTTTAAATATTTTGTTTTTTCAGATATTAATAGAATAAGTGAAAATAAGAATATCCAGAAGTTAAGGTAACTTTTATTTTACTTGTAGTTATATTTAAGTTAATAAAGATTGAATCTCTGTCTTTCATAGACAGGAACCAAAAGAACCAAAGAGGGAACCATTCATACTTCAAGATCTCTAATAAGAAGTAGCAATATTTAATATGGAATCAAAAGCTTGGGAATCAAATAATGAAGATCTTTTATCAAGTAGTGGTGTCACATCTAATGGAGGTATGTGCTGTTTATAAAACAAAATGGGGAAAAAAAGTTAATTAATGAATTCTTTAATATTTAGGTTCTTCAAGTTCATTTTTTGTGTCATCTATTCGTGGTACAATAATTGAAAACACATCTTCAGCTGGGACTTTGACACAGGTTCCTTTTTTCCCTAAATATGAAGTGGAACTTGATTCTCCTAGAAAAATCATCCCATCTCCTGGAAAGGAACACTTTGAACGTGTTTTGGAAGAATATTCACATCAAGTCAAAGATTTACAGAGAAGACTAAATGAAGTGAGTTGCCTTCTCTTCTAGCACCTGATGCTTGAAGATTAATTTGCATGGCTTTTTTTTTCAGAGCAATGAATTGCATGAGAAACAAAAGTTTTATTTGAGGCAGTCAGTCATTGATTTGCAAACAAAACTTCAGGAGATGCAAATGGAGAGAGATGCTATGGCTGACATCAGGTTGGGATTTGTGAAATTATTTTAAAGTCACAATGTTATTTATTTTCTTTCATTTATTTCATAGACGAAGGGAGAGTCAGTCCCAGGAGGATTTAAGAAATCAGCTTCAAAATACAGTTCATGAACTTGAAGCTGCCAAATGCCTTAAAGAGGACATGCTGAAAGACAGCAACACACAGATAGAGCAACTACGAAAAATGATGCTTAGTCATGAGGGAGTGCTTCAAGAAATCCGGTCAATCCTAGTTGACTTTGAAGAAGCCTCAGGCAAAAAAATATGTGAACATGACAGCATGTCTACTCTGCACTTCCGCAGCTTGGGCTCAGCTATTAGTAAAATACTAAGAGAATTAGACACAGAGATTTCTTATCTTAAAGGGAGGATATTTCCAGTAAGTGGTGAGAATGCTACTTAAATAATTTTTAACTAAATCAGTGTCTCTTTTTAAAAACCAGGTAGAGGATCAACTTGAAGCACTGAAATCTGAATCACAGAACAAAATAGAACTACTTCTGCAACAACACCAAGATAGGTAGGTTTCTGACTGAGGTATGGAAAAGCCTAATCAAATGACAATCACCACATTCTTTTTATAGGATTGAGCAGTTAATAAGTGAACATGAAGTTGAAATAACAGGACTTACTGAGAAAGCTAGCAGTGCTCGAAGCCAAGCCAATAGTATCCAGAGTCAAATGGAAATCATTCAGTATGTGGTTTGAAACTGTTAGTCATTCATCTTTGCACTTATTCCCCTTCTAAACTCTTCTTAGAGAGCAAGCAAGAAACCAAAACTCTATGTATATGCGTCAGCTCAGCGATCTGGAATCTACTGTTTCTCAGCTACGTTCTGAATTAAGGGAAGCCAAAAGGATGTATGAAGACAAGGTGAGTTTAGGTTTTGCTGGTCTGTTTCTAGACAGACACTGTTCAATTTGTACTTTCCTTTCAGACAGAAGAGCTGGAAAAGCAGTTAGTCCTTGCCAACTCAGAGCTAACTGAAGCCCGGACAGAGCGTGATCAATTCAGTCAGGAATCTGGAAATTTAGATGATCAACTTCAAAAGCTGTTGGTAAGATTATGCTTTAAAATATGAATAAGACTGGGAGGAAAAAAGCATTCCTCTCTTTTTTTAGGCTGATCTACACAAAAGGGAGAAGGAGCTGAGTCTGGAGAAGGAGCAGAATAAGCGTCTGTGGGACCGAGACACAGGCAACAGCATCACCATTGACCACCTGCGGCGGGAACTGGACAACCGGAACATGGAGGTGCAGCGCCTGGAAGCCCTGCTCAAGGCCTTGAAGAGCGAGTGTCAGGGCCAGATGGAGCGGCAGGTCAGTGCCTGCACAGGCTGTGCCATCGCCAAATCTATGAAATTCTCTTTTCTTTAACAATCAGATGGCAGCAATTCAAGGAAAGAATGAAAGTCTAGAAAAAGTATCCTCCTTGACTGCTCAGCTTGAATCCACCAAAGAGATGCTGCGCAAAGTAGTAGAAGAGTTGACAGCCAAGAAAATGACTCTGGAGAGCTCAGAGAGGACAATATCGGACCTGACAACTTCTCTCCAGGAAAAAGAGAGAGCCATCGAGGCTACCAATGCAGAGATCACAAAGCTCCGCTCCCGGGTGGACTTGAAATTGCAGGAGCTGCAACACTTGAAAAATGAAGGGGATCATCTCAGAAATGTGCAGACAGAATGTGAGGCCCTCAAACTGCAGATGACAGAGAAGGACAAGGTGATCGAGATTCTGCGACAGCAGATTGAGAACATGACACAGCTGGTGGGCCAGCATGGACGAACTGCTGGAGCTATGCAAGTAGAAAAAGCTCAACTGGAGAAAGAAATTAATGATAGGCGGATGGAACTAAAGGAACTTAAGGTCTGTAGAGTTTTTTTGTGATTTAACTTCTGTCTCTATCCTTTGTATTTATCCATATATTTAGATATTAAAAGATAAAAAAGATGCAAAGATCCGGGAGCTTGAGGCCAGAGTGAGTGACTTGGAGCTGGAAAAGGTGAAGCTGGTGAATGCAGGCTCTGAGCGGCTCCGTGCAGTGAAGGACATCAAACAAGAGAGAGATCAATTATTAAATGAGGTGAAAACAAGTAGGAGTGAATTAAACAATCTTTCAGGTATGTTGCTTCAGCACAAATCCTACTAAAAAAACCATCTATTATTGATTATCACATTGTATAGAGGAGTATGAAGTCTTAAAAAGGAATTTCCGAAACAAAAGTGAAGAAATGGAAATGACTACAAATAAGTTGAAAATGCAATTAAAATCTGCACAGTCTGAACTAGAACAGACAAGAAATACATTAAAGTCAATGGAAGGATCTGATGGTCATGGTATGCTCTGTTAGATTTAAAATTTTTTCTTCTAAGGCATAGTTTGCCTCTTTTTTTTTTCCAGCTATGAAAGTGGCAATGGGGATGCAAAAGCAAATCACAGCCAAAAGAGGTCAGATAGATGCCCTTCAGAGCAAGATACAGTTTTTGGAAGAGGCAATGACAAATGCAAATAAGGTGGGTTGCTGTCCTCAGAGTGGGGAAACCAAATTTCTGATGTTTTTCTCTCATATAATTGTAGGAGAAACATTTTCTGAAAGAAGAGAAAAGTAAACTCAGTCAGGAATTGAGTACTGTTGCCACAGAAAAAAACAAGATGGCTGGGGAGTTGGAAGTTCTGCGATCTCAGGAACGCCGTTTGAAAGAAAAGGTTACTAATATGGAAGTGGCTCTGGATAAGGTAATTATTAACTAAACATATGAAGTAATTATAGATAAACCATTTATGATTGCTCCATTTGTAGGCATCTTTGCAGTTTGCAGAATGTCAAGATATAATACAGCGTCAGGAGCAAGAATCAGTGCGCTTAAAACTTCAACACACTTTGGATATAAAAGTAAGGTCATCATAAATATTAGTTTAAGCGAAGTTATTTTGCTTACCTCTATATTGTTTTCCAGGAACTTCAGGGCCCTGGATACACCTCAAATTCTTCATTGAAACCACGCCTTCTCCAGCCAGCATCTGTTACTCGTTCTCATTCTAATGTACCATCTTCGCAGTCTACAGCCAGCTTCCTGTCTCATGTAAGTAACCAGTCTTATGATCCATTACGCAAAATAAGTGTCTTTGTAAATTGTTTTAACTCAGCACTCTACAAAAGCTAACACACTGAAGGAAGATCCAACAAGGGACCTGAAACAGCTTCTCCAAGAGTTGAGAAGCGTGATCAATGAGGAGCCAGCTGTGTCTCTGAGCAAGACAGAGGAAGATGGAAGAACATCTCTGGGAGCCTTGTATGTGGCTGTGTAAGGCTGTGTGCACACAGAATGGGAAAGCTATGATTAACTGAGAGTTATATTTTCTATACAGAGAGGATAGGGTAAGAGATTGCATTACTGAATCCAGCCTGAGATCAGACATGTGCCATAGGTAAGAAGAATCTGAGATTCTGAATCAAATTAAACTGTGATTTCTCCCATCCCTCTACCAACAGAAGCAACAACTCGTTGAGGGACTCCACTGAAGGAAGCAAATCAAGTGAAACTCTTAGTAGGTAGGAAATACCAGCCCCCATTTTCAAAATGTGAATGCTTGCATTACCATTCTTATGCTTCCAGAGAGCCAGTCACATTACACGCAGGAGACAGGGAAGATCCCTCTGGTTGCTTCACATTCACATCTGCAGGTGAGTTTCCAATGAAAGCACAGAAATAGGCCGTCCTTTTACTTTTATTCTTGCAAACTTTTAGCAAGTCCATCTGTGAAAAACTCAGCTTCTCGTTCATTCAATTCTTCTCCTAAGAAGTCTCCAGTGCACTCACTCCTAACTAGTTCAGTTGAAGGTTCAATAGGTTCCACATCACAGTATAGATCTGCCAAACCTATTCATTCATCTGATTCTGTTAAAGGTAAGAAAGATCTGATATCATTGACGTGATTATTTAATATCACATCTAAGCAATTTTCTAATAGATTCACAGTCTCCGCCAATAGAAACAACAGGAAAAACATGCAGGAAGCTTCAGAACAGACTAGAAAGCTTGCAAACTCTGGTAGAAGATTTACAGCTGAAGAACCAAGGTACAGTGTACGTTTTTGGAGAGATCTTCCTCTGTTATTCTAACTGTTTTATCAACATTTTCAGCAATGTCTTCAATGATCAGAAATCAAGAAAAGAGGATACAGAAAGTAAAAGACCAGGAAAAAATGTTACTAAAATGACTCGTTGCTTGCCTATTCTTTACAGAGGAATGAGGCCCAATTAATTGTGGTGTTACTCGTAATTAGTGCCCTGTGTACTTTTTCTTTTTATGTGAAAATTTAATAAAAGATACCCTGTCTTGTAAACTCTATTTTGAAATAAACTATTCTTGAATCCCTCACA